CACTGCAGCCTGGGCAACAGTGTGAGACCCTGCCAAAAAGGCAGAGTTGTGGCAACAGATGGTGACTTCTTCCCTTTTCTAATCCTCCAGGTTATCTGTGCTTACATCTTCCCTCAGTCTTAGCTAGGTAACGTATGCCCCAAGATGCTCTGCCCTTCAGGAGAGAGAATTATTGTAGGTAGACAGCTGGTGATTTCTGCCTAACTAAGAAAAGGAGATAGGAACGTATTAGCTGCTGACTTTCTTTTAGCAGTGGTTTTCCACCTTGGCTGCATATTAGAATCAGATTTTGCCGAGTGGGATCCAGGCACTAAACTTTTTTTTAAAGCTCCCCGCGTGATTTTAATGTGCACCCAAAATTGAGACTCTTTGTCTTAGGTCAGGGGGTCTCATGTCAGCGCCCATTGGAATCACCTGGAGAGCATGTTAAAGTTACAGAATGCTAGGCTCCATCCTCCAGTCTGATTCAGGAGGGCTGGGGTGGGACCCATCATTTGCATATTTAACAAGTTCCCAGATGCTGCTGATGCTGCTGTACCACGCTGACAAGTCTTAGAAAAATTTGGCTCTTGTTATATTTTTATACAACAAAAAATGGAGTTCAGCTGTGAGTGGGGTGTAGGGGGAGGAATGAAAATTGGTAAATGCAGAGGACAGATATCACTAGTCTCCCCTCTTTTCTTTCCCCATCTTCTTCAAAGCTGAAGTTAGACTGAGATCTACCCCTGCATTTCCCCTCCTCGATTTTCATCTTTCACGGATTGAGGAAACAACCTGTGAACGGCCCAAAGCCGGCTAGACCCAACCTAACCATCCGTTTTAGCGGGTCTCTTTTCTCACACAGGCCGACCGCCTCTCCGCCTTGACCCCCACCTCCACTCAAACCCGCTCCATCTATTAACGTTCTCTTCTGCCCAGCCACGCCCCCGGCGTTCTCCGTGGTTGCGCACCTGACGTACATCGTTCAAAACGTGCCCAGTGTTTCCCTCCGAGGGCACTGCGTGCCGCGCAGGCGCAAAGGGCCAGGTGCTGGAGGTGCTGTCATGGCCTGCCTCAACCCGGTGGTAAGGAAGACCTCAGGCTCTGTGTAGAGGGAAAAATGAAACTTTAACAATTGCTTTTATGTAGCCTAAACTCTACAGATCTGTAATTGAAGATGTAATTGAAGGAGTTCGGAATCTATTTGCTGAAGAAGGTATAGAGGAACAAGTTTTAAAAGACTTGAAGCAGGTTTGTAGCCGATACAACTTTTTCTTCCTGTCTTTAAAGTAAACTTTTTTTTTCCCCTCTGCAGCTCTGGGAAACCAAGGTTTTGCAGTCTAAAGCAACAGAAGACTTCTTCAGAAATAGCATCCAATCACCTCTGTTTACTCTTCAGTTGCCGCACAGCTTGCACCAAACATTGCAATCGTCAACAGGTTGGATACCATTAGTAAATGAGTACTGTTAGATGAATGTATATTTATTTTGTTTCCTATGCAGCATCATTAGTTATTCCTGCTGGTAGAACTCTTCCAAGTTTTACCACAGCAGAACTGGTATGTAGCTTACTTAAAATATATTTTAAAAGCTAACTTTCTAATATAAATTTCTTATATCTAGGGCACTTCAAACTCCAGTGCAAACTTTACTTTTCCTGGTTATCCCATTCATGTACCAGCAGGTGTGACACTACAGACTGTATCTGGTGAGAGTATATTCTAAGAATCTTTTTGTTTTTATACTTACAATTTTGCTTTCTCCTTTTTAAGGTCACCTTTATAAAGTCAATGTACCAATTATGGTGACAGAGACTTCTGGAAGAGCAGGTATTCTTCAGCATCCAATTCAGCAAGTATTTCAACAGCTTGGCCAGCCTTCAGTAATACAAACTAGTGTTCCACAATTGAATCCATGGTCTCTTCAAGCAACTACTGAAAAATCACAGAGAATTGAAACCGTGCTACAGCAACCCGCAATTCTACCTTCTGGGCCAGTAGATAGGAAACACTTAGAAAATGCCACCAGTGATATACTTGTATCTCCTGGAAATGAGCATAAAATCGTGCCTGAAGCTTTGTTGTGTCATCAGGAAAGTTCTCACTATATCAGTCTTCCAGGTGTTGTATTTTCTCCACAGGTCTCTCAAACAAATTCTAATGTGGAGTCAGTGCTCAGTGGTTCAGCTAGCATGGCTCAAAATCTGCATGATGAGTCCCTCTCCACAAGCCCTCATGGGGCTCTCCACCAGCACGTGACTGATATTCAGCTTCATATTCTTAAAAATAGGATGTATGGATGTGATTCTGTAAAGCAACCAAGAAATATAGAGGAACCCAGCAACATACCTGTATCAGAGAAGGTATAGTTCTGTGTCCAACTTCTTGGTATCAGTTGAACTTTATTGTATTTCTTTCTCTTTTTAGGATTCTAATTCTCAGGTGGATTTAAGCATTCGGGTTACTGATGATGATATTGGTGAAATAATTCAAGTAGATGGAAGCGGTGATACATCTTCCAATGAAGAAATAGGAAGTACAAGAGATGCAGATGAGAATGAATTTCTAGGGAATATTGACGGGGGAGATCTGAAGGTACCTGAAGAAGAAGCTGACAGTATTTCAAATGAGGATTCAGCCACAAACAGTAGTGATAATGAAGACCCTCAAGTAAACATTGTAGAAGAGGTGAGGATGACTTTTGAGCTGAGACTTCCTTTAATTCCTTAATGTGATCATCTTTCGTCTTTAGGACCCTTTAAATTCTGGAGATGATGTTAGTGAACAGGATGTGCCAGACCTGTTTGACACGGATAATGTTATTGTCTGTCAGTATGATAAGGTACTGTATTTACCTTTTGGACTTTGGGTTTATTAATTAATGTAAACTACTTTTCTCCCTCCAGATTCATCGAAGCAAGAACAAATGGAAATTCTATTTGAAAGATGGTGTTATGTGTTTTGGAGGGAGAGACTATGTATTTGCAAAAGCCATTGGTGATGCAGAGTGGTAAACCTTGTGAGCTCAGTACATCTATTTTGTGAACATCAGTTGGATTATATTGCATATTGTGAATTCATTTTTATTTTGAATATAGTCCAGCACAGAGCTGTTCAAATTTTTAGTTCACTGTATGGAATTTAATAAAATTATAATTCAGATGCAGATACAATTACACAATTTTATATGTATTTTGTTTTATGTCTT